CAAGGGGGAGGTGATGGGGCGAGAGGCTTCACTCCCTTATTTTTTCTTGTCTGACAGATTCCGGGACCCCAAATCCCAGCGGACGCACCAGGCTCAGGTGGCGTTCCAGGTGTGTGTGCGCCCTGGCTCCTACACCCCGGGACCCCCTTCCGCTGCCCTTGGAGAACCTCCTGACCCTCACTTCAGTCCAGCCGAACTTGAGTGGGTCACTAAGGAGAAGGGGGCCACACTCCTCTGTGCCCTGCTGGTACGGGTGGAATGAGGGGTGAGACACCACTACTACAAGCACAGTCGGGCCGCGGGCCCATGGACTCTGAGTGGCGACTGCCTCCACCTCATTCCCGTGACTCGTGGCATGCGCAGGTGCTGGAGCTTGGCAGCCGCGCAGGAGCATGTAGGCAGGCTCTCAGATGTAGGTGGCAAGTGGCACAGCTCCATGTCCGGAGGCCCAGCACTCCGTCTGATGGGAGGAGTCGTGGGAGCCCAGCTCCAGGCCCTGGTACCCCTCTTCATGCACTGATTTGGGGAACATGACTCCCTTTTACTCCCCTACCCCACATCACTTAATTTATTTCCGTTTTTGTTTCTGGTTACTGTGAATCCCAGAGGAGTCTCTCCCTGTGCCCACATGAAGCTGCTTTTTCCGGGGCCACCGGGCGGGAGTGGGGAAGGGTGGGCGCACGGAAGATGGGGGCCTCTGTACAGTTGTTACTGACTCTGATTTCTAAGGAGCCAATAAACACCGTCTCAGAGCCTCCGCCTCGGCCTCTCTCTCGCGCGCCCCTCTCCGGAGCCCGCGTCCCCTGGGGTGCCACCAGGTGGGCCCGCGAAATTAAAGAGAGCTGAGGATGCCAAGGCCAGTCTGCAGCCGTCGTCGCTCACGTTCCCGGCGACGGGGTTTGTACGCCGCGGGCACCCGTCGCAGCGCGCTTCCGCCTTCTTTCACCTGTGAGGTCGGCCGCCGCCGTGACTCCGGAAGGACTCGGCCGGGCCGCCGGATGTGACGCAGGGGCCAGGGCGCGTCGGAGCCGCTGAGAAAGCGCAGAGAAGGCGGGTAGGAAGGGCAGTCGTCCGCGCTGGCTGGGCGCGGCCCCCTCTGAGCGCCCGCCTCCCCGCAGGCCCCGTCTGAGGTCTGGCAGTCAGAGACAGCCGGGCGCCCACGGCCCGAGCGCCCACGGCAGCACCATGCCCGCACTCCTGGAGCGCCCCAAGCTTTCCAACGCCATGGCCAGGGCGCTGCACCGGCACATTATGATGGAGCGGGAGCGCAAGCGGCAGGGTGAGCCGGGGCCATAGCAGGGGGACGCACGGCTGCCTCTTCTTCATTCTGCCTGATTCTCCAGAGGAAGAAGAGGTGGATAAGATGATGGAACAGAAGATGAAGGAAGAACAGGAGAGAAGGAAGAAAAAGGAGATGGAAGAGAGAATGTCATTAGAGGAGACCAAGGAACAAGTAAGCAGTCCCTTGAACTTTCCCAGCTTTGATGCCTTCATCTTCTTTTCCCACCCCATCCCAGATTCTGAAGTTGGAGGAGAAGCTTTTGGCTCTACAGGAAGAGAAGCACCAGCTTTTCCTGCAGCTCAAGAAAGTTTTACATGAGGAAGAAAAACGGAGGCGAAAGGAACAGAGGTGGGATCAGAGTGCTAAAAACTGAAATGGGGCTTGACTTTGACCTGTCTTCCTTTCACTCCAGTGACCTGACCACCCTAACATCAGCTGCATACCAGCAGAGCCTGACTGTTCACACAGGAACTCATCTCCTCAGCATGCAGGGTGAGGACTAAAGAAACCACCAGATGGAACCGTTCAGCATCATGAAGCCCTTCTCCCTTTCTAGGGAGCCCTGGAGGACACAATCGCCCAGGCACCCTCATGGCAGCTGACAGAGCCAAACAAATGTTTGGACCCCAAGTGCTTACGGTGAGAGTAGGATTGGATGCCTAGCCCCTAGTTTTGTAGGCGAGTTCTCATTCTCCTTCCTTAGACCCGGCACTACGTGGGCTCAGCAGCTGCTTTTGCAGGGACACCAGAGCATGGACAATTCCAAGGCAGTCCTGGTGGTGCCTATGGGACTGCTCAGCCCCCACCTCACTATGGGCCCACACAGCCAGCTTATAGTCCTAGTCAGCAGCTCAGAGGTGAGTAATAGGAGGGATGGGGCTTGGCCTTCGATTTTAATGGCTCTGTCTTTTCCTTTCTCAGCTCCTTCGGCATTCCCTGCAGTGCAGTACCTATCTCAGCCACAGCCACAGCCCTATGCTGTGCATGGCCACTTTCAGCCCACTCAGACAGGTGATAACATCCCATGCAGGAGCTCTAGCTCTTCTCATCTCACATGCCCCTCTTCCCCACCTAGGTTTCCTCCAGCCTGGTGGTGCCCTGTCCTTGCAAAAGCAGATGGAACATGCTAACCAGCAGACTGGCTTCTCCGACTCAGTGAGTATGGCACCTTGGGAGGTCAGGGTTAGTATGCCTCAGGCCCTGACTCTGTTCTCTGCAGTCCTCTCTGCGCCCCATGCACCCCCAGGCTCTGCATCCAGCCCCTGGACTCCTTGCTTCCCCCCAGCTCCCTGTGCAGATGCAGCCAGCAGGAAAGGTAAGAATGGTAATAGAATTTACCTGTCAGAATGACAAAGCCCTCTTTTCATCACCACCACCAGTCGGGCTTTGCAGCTACCAGCCAACCTGGCCCTCGGCTCCCCTTCATCCAACACAGCCAGAACCCGCGATTCTACCACAAGTGACCATCAGATTATATCTTCAACACCACACCCCCCACCCCATCGTGGGTGAGGGTATCCCCTGTGTGTCCCAGGCCAATAAAATCTACCTGCCACTGCCCCTGGCTGCTGCTGTTTGTGTTGCCTCCCA